CAGCTTCTCCAAACACCCCAGCAATTCATTTAATTCTCCCTCATCCTCCCAATAATACCAGGTGACACAGACTCCACAGTACCAGCAACCCCATTTTATAGGAGAGGAGGAAACTGATGCTCAGAGAGGTGATTTGTCCGGGGCTATACAACCAGAAACAGCCTGAGCCAAATTGGCGCCAGAGTCTATTGCCCAGAATCTCCTATTCCTCTTCTCTCCACCAGTCATGGTGGGTGGCATCCAGATCTTGGATGTTTCTCCCTAAATCAGGGGTAAAGGTGGCGCAATTCTAGGTCAAAGGTCATGAGATCTGATTTTACCAGCTTCTCCTCTCTCAGCTCCATATTTCTTCCTCTTTTCTCATCCAAGAGCAGGGACCTCACCCAGCCCCATTCCTGGCCTTTTGGAAGAACAGGGGTTGGGGGGGCGGTGTATCCTAGTGACTGATTAGGGCAGAACTCCTGGACCCCTGGGATTTATTTTGCTGTCTCTATTGGACACCCTCCCCATCTCAGCCTCAGCCTCCCACCGGCAGCCCCAGAGCCATGTTGGAGGGAGAGGCTTTTCTGTTTGGTTTGAGGCAGCCTGGGCCCCACACTGGGGAGAAAGGAGTTAAAGCCAGGTCCCAGGATCACCGGGACCGGGAAGTTCCGGTGGTCCAAACAGGAGTGGGTTGGGGGGACCCGCAGGAAGAGAGGTTTGGGACAAAAGGGGGGTGGTGCCAGCCATGCCAATCCCCATCAGCGCTCGGCATCCACTGGTAGACCGCCCCCCCACCCCTCCCCCAAGTTCCACGCCTAGTTTCTGCCTTCCCGCCCCAGCGGGCCGCCTGCACCCCACGGCCAGTCAGAGGCCCACCTGCGGCCACCTAGAGCCGAGAGGGGCTTGCCTCCCTGCTGCCGCACGCCCATTGTGTGCGCCGAGCCGGCGGAGGGGCTGCGAGGGGCGGGGCCGGGCGGGCGGAGGGAGGGAGCGAGGGAGGGGCGCGGGGAGATGCTGAGCCTACGGGGGAGGCGGCGGCGGCAGTGGAGAGAGCGGGAGGAGCGAGGGAAGGCAGGAAGGAGGCAGCCGAAGGCCGAGCTGGGTGGCTGGACCGGGTGCTGGCTGCGCCGCGCTGCTTTCGGCTCCCACGGCCTCTCCCATGCGCTGAGGGAGCCCGGCTGGGCCGGGCCGGCGGCGGGAGGGGAGGCTCCTCTCCATGGTCCAGAAGACCAGCATGTCCCGGGGCCCTTACCCACCCTCCCAGGAGATCCCCATGGAGGTCTTCGACCCCAGCCCGCAGGTGAGGCGTGGTGGCCCGGCCCAACGGGAGGGTTCTACTCTTGTTCCTTTCCTGGCCTCTTCAGGGCAAATACAGCAAGAGGAAAGGGCGATTCAAACGGTCAGATGGGAGCACGTCCTCGGATACCACATCCAACAGCTTTGTCCGCCAGGTAATGGGGAGGCTGGGCGGAGAGGAGGGAGGAATGGCCCTGATCTGGCTCTCTCTATTTTCAGGGCTCAGCGGAGTCCTACACCAGCCGTCCATCAGACTCTGATGTATCTCTGGAGGAGGACCGGGAAGCCTTAAGGAAGGAAGCAGAGCGCCAGGCATTAGCGCAGCTCGAGAAGGCCAAGGTGAGAAAGATGTGGGGAGGGGCTGTGCTGGCAGTTGCCATCCTCCCCTGTGTGCCTCCTCTAGACCAAGCCAGTGGCATTTGCTGTGCGGACAAATGTTGGCTACAATCCGTCTCCAGGGGATGAGGTGCCTGTGCAGGGAGTGGCCATCACCTTCGAGCCCAAAGACTTCCTGCACATCAAGGAGGTGGGTATCTGGAGGGAGGGCAGGGAAGTGGGCTCTTTCCACCCACCTGCCATATTCTTTGCAGAAATACAATAATGACTGGTGGATCGGGCGGCTGGTGAAGGAGGGCTGTGAGGTTGGCTTCATTCCCAGCCCCGTCAAACTGGACAGCCTTCGCCTGCTGCAGGAACAGAAGCTGCGCCAGAACCGCCTCGGCTCCAGGTGTCTGGGTGGGGCAGGGGAAGGGGATGCTGCTCACAAGCTCGGTTTGCCTCTGCCCACACAGCAAATCAGGCGATAACTCCAGTTCCAGTCTGGGAGATGTGGTGACTGGCACCCGCCGCCCCACACCCCCTGCCAGTGGTAAGAGCCATCGCCATGCAGGGGTTTGGGAACCTCCTCCCTCTCTCCTGACTCTCCGGTCCAGGTAATGAAATGACTAACTTAGCCTTTGAACTAGACCCCCTAGAGTTAGAGGAGGAAGAGGCTGAGCTTGGTGAGCAGAGTGGCTCTGCCAAGACTAGTGTTAGCAGTGTCACCACCCCGCCACCCCATGGCAAACGCATCCCCTTCTTTAAGAAGGTAATTCTCGCTGTGTTCTTGCAAGAGGTGGGCTGGGGTTTCCCCTCCCTGCTTCCCCCCCCAGACAGAGCATGTGCCCCCCTATGACGTGGTGCCTTCCATGAGGCCCATCATCCTGGTGGGACCGTCGCTCAAGGGCTACGAGGTAGGACTTCCTAGAGGGGAGTGGATGCAGAGCTCCCTCCCTCCCCACAAACCCCCACCCCCAGGTTACAGACATGATGCAGAAAGCTTTATTTGACTTCTTGAAGCATCGGTTTGATGGCAGGTAAGATCCTGGGAGCTGCTCCTCGCACCTGCACCCCTGACTCCCCTCTTGCCCCATTCCCCAGGATCTCCATCACTCGTGTGACGGCAGATATTTCCCTGGCTAAGCGCTCAGTTCTCAACAACCCCAGCAAACACATCATCATTGAGCGCTCCAACACACGCTCCAGCCTGGGTGAGCCTACTCCTGCTGTCTTCACTCCCCCTATTCCCCCATCCACATGACTCCATGCCCCCAGCTGAGGTGCAGAGTGAAATCGAGCGAATCTTCGAGCTGGCCCGGACCCTTCAGTTGGTCGCTCTGGATGCTGACACCATCAATCACCCAGCCCAGCTGTCCAAGACCTCGCTGGCCCCCATCATTGTTTACATCAAGATCACCTCTCCCAAGGTGGGTGCAGGAGCCTGACCCTGGCCAGGACAGCTCCTCTTCCTTTTCTCTCTCCCCAAACCAGGTACTTCAAAGGCTCATCAAGTCCCGAGGAAAGTCTCAGTCCAAACACCTCAATGTCCAAATAGCGGCCTCGGAAAAGCTGGCACAGTGCCCCCCTGTGAGTGCCTAGATCCCAGGGAAGGGAATGGACCCAGCCCTGCCCCCTAACCCCGCCTTCACAGGAAATGTTTGACATCATCCTGGATGAGAACCAATTGGAGGATGCCTGCGAGCATCTGGCGGAGTACTTGGAAGCCTATTGGAAGGCCACACACCCGCCCAGCAGCACGCCACCCAATCCGCTGCTGAACCGCACCATGGCTACCGCAGCCCTGGCTGCCAGCCCTGCCCCTGTCTCCAACCTCCAGGTACAGGTGCTCACCTCGCTCAGGAGAAACCTTGCATGGTGTGTGCTGTCCGTCTGCTAACCAGGGACCCTACCTTGCTTCCGGGGACCAGCCACTGGAACGGGCCACCGGGGAGCACGCCAGCATGCACGAGTACCCAGGGGAGCTGGGCCAGCCCCCAGGCCTTTACCCCAGCAGCCACCCACCAGGCCGGGCAGGCACGCTACGGGCACTGTCCCGCCAAGACACTTTTGATGCCGACACCCCCGGCAGCCGAAACTCTGCCTACACGGAGCTGGGAGACTCATGTGTGGACATGGAGACTGACCCCTCAGAGGGGCCAGGGCTTGGAGACCCTGCAGGGGGCGGCACGCCCCCAGCCCGACAGGGATCCTGGGAGGACGAGGAAGAAGACTATGAGGAAGAGCTGACCGACAACCGGAACCGGGGCCGGAATAAGGCCCGCTACTGCGCTGAGGGTGGGGGTCCAGTTTTGGGGCGCAACAAGAATGAGCTGGAGGGCTGGGGACGAGGCGTCTACATTCGCTGAGAGGCAGGGGCCACACGGCGGGAGGAAGGGCTCTGAGCCCAGGGGAGGGGAGGGAGCGAGGGGCTCACACCTGACATGTATTCGCCTCCAGGGGGCGCTGTCTCCCTCCTTTCAGATGCCTTTGCTCAAAGCTTGGGGTTTCTTTGGTGTTACCATCCCAGCTCCCGGGAGGCCCTTAAGCCCCAGCTGTCGGTTTTTACCTGCCTGTTGTGGATGGATGGGGGATACCCACCTTTCTGAAGTGTCCCCTTTCTCCCATCTTAAGGGGCTCTCCTCCCTCACCCTCCTAGAGAAAAGGTGCACTTCCTTAACTCTTTCTACTCGGGGCCCTAAGTGACGGTCCTAAGTGGGATGGCTCTCCTTCTCCCAAGCTGCAGTACTGGGGAAGGGCTGGGCGCTTTTCCTGGAAAGGGAGGCCACAGATTCTTTCCCATGGGGGCTCTCTTCCCCAGACCCCAGATCCAAGGTCCCTCACCCTGCCTGCCCCTTCCTCCCAGCTTCCTGGCAGCATCGTCTGGTCGGTGAAAGCCATAGCATGGACACCCCATGGGGAGCTTGTCTTGGGGAGGGTTCTGGGTGGAAGCTGGCAGGCATACAGCACCCTCTACCCTCCGTGGCCATGGCAACGTCCAGGGCCCAGAACCCTGAGGAGTGAGCGGCCGAGACGCTGCTCCCCACCCCCCACCTCCATGCCTCAGCCTTTGCCTACCCCAGGAATGAGCTTGGCCTCCAACATCCCTTGCCTGCTGCCATTAGTAGAGGGGGCCCCTCTGCATCTGAGCCCCCCATCCCTGTGCCACCTGGGTGTGGAGCCCATGGAACACTCTGGTCCGCCTCATTTTAAACCAAAAAACTGCTCCTTCACCCTCACCCTGAGGCCCCAGGGGAGAGGACCCGTGGGATGGTGCCCAGGGGTTGCCTTGGGACCTCGGATCTCCTCTGGGGGGCTTGGCTGCTGCTGTTGCTGCTCTGTATTTGCCTCTCGTGATTCTGTTTGTTACCCATGTTCACTTCCCCCAGGAGAGGCCTTGGTACCCCCTCTCCCCTGGGGCATCCCTTTGCCTTGGCATCCCTGTAGCCCAGCAACCCTGCCCCTCCCCAGCATCCCAGCTGGGCCAGAGAGAGCCGAGTGTGCCAACAAGGACTGGGGCCTGCCCGGCTGCCCGCCTCAGGGATGGGCACCTCATGCCTGTCTCGCCACCTCCTGTGCCAATGTCCCACCCTCCACCTGGGGGTGGGGTGCAGCTTCCACTTACTGATTAGAAGACACCACTGCCCTCCCTTCCCCCCTCCCTGTCTGGTGTCCTGTGCCCCCATCTGTCTGTCTATATTTGTCTGTACTCCCCTAGGAGAAGTATTTTGCCATATATAAAACCACTGTCCTGTCCTTTGTGGCTGCCTCCCAAGCCTGCTTCTTTGTCCTCGCCACATAGTCGTCAGCGTAGGCACCTGGGAGCTGCTGATATGCACGGGGAGTTGAAAGGGTGGGTGCCTGAAGATGTTGTGCCCTGAGTCATTGACTCAAAAGAAAAGATGATCCTTTGATTTTGGCCCTCTGATGTATTGTGCCCAAGCCAGGAGCTGCTTGGGCAGTCCCAGCTCCACACTGGCCCTGAGCCCCTTCACTTACCTGTCTCTCCACAAGTAGAGCCAAAGGCAATGGGAAGCTCAATGTTGCTCAGTGGGTGAGATCCAGACCCACTGGTGCAATGTCTTAAATACACATGACTGTTTTTCTGCTCTTGTGGCATCACTGTGCCCCAACACCTCAG